CAAAAGTTAACGGGGACATCGCTTCTGAGGGAAAGAAACAAAAGCTGCTTCAGATCAAACAAAAAGCAAAACTTACACACAGTACCAATTTATGGCTAGGAGTGGCAGGGTAGAACAGCGTCGGCTTAAATCAGACCTTTTAAAAATAAGCAGAAAGTGATACCGTGGACAGCCTGCCAAATGACGTCACAACTAAAAATCGATTTCTTAAAAAAAAAAACACCTGACATTTTACTCCACAAGAGATCATCCTGCTGCCTGATGAATACAAGAACACTTAACACAACCCCTTTGCTTTTATTATAAGCGGTTTGAACTGGTGTTCCTTCTCCTAAGTCGTAACGCACCAGTTGTCGGGGTAATCCAGACAATAATAGAAGTGAATACAAAACAAACGAACAAAATGACGCTTATTGCCAGGGAACCCGCGCAAAAGCGCCAGACAAAACCCTACCCAGCCTCTCTCGCGAGTCCCAGAAGACAAAGCCGGGTCCCAGCAAGCACTGCGGCCAGGACTACACATCCCAGCATGCAAGGCGCACACTTCTCCCAGCGGGACTACGATTCCCAACATGCTCTCCGGACAGCTGGCCGGCCTCCCCACCATCCCGGTGTCTGGGGTCTCTGCAAAAATGGGGTCTGTCTCCGCCCGCCCAGCCTCCCTTTAGCGTTAAGGATCGGACACCACCTCCCGGTAGTAAATTGTGACTATTCCGAGTTTTGGAGTCATTCTTCGTTGCCTGTTTTATTAGGGCAGCAAAACGCCTGTGGCTAGGGCGGGAGTGGGCGGAGGCAGGTTTGAGCCAATGGCACGGGAGCGGCCCTGTCGCTGCCATGGCAACGGCGGCCGTTCTCCGGGGACCGGCTGCCCATTGGGTAGAATCTTTCCAGAAGGCTCGAGAAGAAGGAAGCGGAAGTGGCACGTGGAGGGGCCGGTGGAGGCGCCGGTGAGTAAATGCCGCAGATTCTGGAAAGTTCTGATCAGTGCGATACATAAGGCTGAGGAAGTGGGACCTCCCCTTTTGGGTCGGTAGTTCAGCGCCGGCGCCGGTGTGCGAGCCGCGGCAGAGTGAGGCAGGCAACCCGAGGTGCGGAGCGACCTGCGGAGGCTGAGCCCCGCTTTCTCCCAGGGTTTCTTATCAGCCAGCCGCCGCTGTCCCCGGGGGAGTAGGAGGCTCCTGACAGGCCGCGGCTGTCTGTGTGTCCTTCTGAGTGTCAGAGGAACGGCCAGACCCCGCGGGCCGGAGCAGAACGCGGCCAGGGCAGAAAGCGGCGGCAGGAGAAGCAGGCAGGGGGCCGGAGGACGCAGACCGAGACCCGAGGCGGAGGCGGACCGCGAGCCGGCCATGTCGGTGGTGGGGTTGGACGTGGGCTCGCAGAGCTGCTACATCGCGGTAGCCCGGGCCGGGGGCATCGAGACCATCGCCAATGAGTTCAGCGACCGGTGCACCCCGTAAGTGGGAGTCTGCGAGGGTGGATGGGAGGTTTTTAATTTTTTGGAATATATTTTTTTCTAGGTCAGTCATATCATTTGGATCAAAAAATAGAACAATCGGAGTTGCAGCCAAAAATCAGGTATGTTCTTTAAGAGAATTCGGATCACTTTTAAAAAATTAAAATCTCAAACTTCTTTTTGCAGCAAATCACTCATGCAAACAATACGGTGTCTAACTTCAAAAGATTTCATGGCCGAGCATTCAATGACCCCTTCATTCAAAAGGAGAAGGAAAACTTGAGTTACGATTTGGTTCCATTGAAAAATGGTGGAGTTGGAATAAAGGTAATATAATTGAGCAACCTTAGAAAAATACCAATGTTTAAAACATTTTTTCCCTTCAATATAGGTAATGTACATGGGTGAAGAACATCTATTTAGTGTGGAGCAGATAACAGCCATGTTGTTGACTAAGCTGAAGGAAACTGCTGAAAACAGCCTCAAGAAACCAGTAACAGATTGTGTTATTTCAGTAAGTATAATTCAGCAAGGCAGTGTGTTTTATAGATAATTCAAAATTTTTTGTTTGTTTGTAGGTCCCCTCCTTCTTTACAGATGCTGAGAGGCGATCTGTGTTAGATGCTGCACAGATTGTTGGCCTAAACTGTTTAAGACTTATGAATGACATGACAGCTGGTAAGGAAAAGGCATTTGTGTGGAAGTGAATACCAAAGAATTGAAACATACTTATTTTTTGTAGTTGCTTTGAATTACGGAATTTATAAGCAGGATCTCCCAAGCCTGGATGAGAAACCTCGGATAGTGGTTTTTGTTGATATGGGACATTCAGCTTTTCAAGTGTCTGCTTGTGCTTTTAACAAGGGAAAATTGAAGGTAAAGTCATACATTGGAACTCAGTGTCCAAAAACCAGACTATTTGTTGTTTCAACCAAATTAGGTACTGGGAACAGCTTTTGATCCTTTCTTAGGAGGAAAAAACTTCGATGAAAAGTTAGTGGAACATTTTTGTGCAGAATTTAAAACTAAGTACAAGTTGGATGCAAAATCCAAAATACGAGCACTCCTACGTCTGTATCAGGAATGTGAAAAACTGAAAAAGCTAATGAGCTCTAACAGCACAGACCTTCCACTGAATATCGAATGCTTTATGAATGATAAAGATGTTTCCGGAAAGATGAACAGGTGTGTCTTGAATTCTACAGATTAAATAGATGACTTTTCTAAAAACAAGTTTTTATTTGCTAAGGTCACAATTTGAAGAACTCTGTGCTGAACTTCTGCAAAAGATAGAAGTACCCCTTTATTCACTGTTGGAACAAACTCATCTCAAAGTAGAAGATGTGAGTGCAGTTGAGATTGTTGGAGGCGCTACACGAATTCCAGCTGTGAAGGAAAGAATTGCCAAATTCTTTGGAAAAGATATTAGCACAACACTCAATGCAGATGAAGCAGTAGCCAGAGGATGTGCATTACAGGTACTTTCTCAACTCTGCTTTTGCTTGGTGTAATGTGCTCATGATTTTTTTTTTTTTTTTTAAGTGTGCAATACTTTCCCCGGCATTTAAAGTTAGAGAATTTTCCGTCACAGATGCAGTTCCTTTTCCAATATCTCTGATCTGGAACCATGATTCAGAAGATACTGAAGGGTATGTAGCAGAAAATAACATTCAGATACTATATCTGCTGAATGCCTTTTTCTTTTCTCTCTAGTGTTCATGAAGTCTTTAGTCGAAACCATGCTGCTCCTTTCTCCAAAGTTCTCACCTTTCTGAGAAGGGGGCCTTTTGAGCTAGAAGCTTTCTATTCTGATCCCCAAGGAGTTCCATATCCAGAAGCAAAAATAGGTAAGGAGTTCATTGTGTATATTTTACTCTTTTGATTTTGTGATTTTTGTTGTTGTTGTTCTAGGCCGCTTTGTAGTTCAGAATGTTTCTGCACAGAAAGATGGAGAAAAATCTAGAGTAAAAGTCAAAGTGCGAGTCAACACCCATGGCATTTTCACCATCTCTACGGCATCTATGGTGGAGAAAGTCCCAACTGAGGAGAATGAAATGTCTTCTGAAGCTGACATGGAGTGTCTGAATCAGAGACCACCAGAAAACCCAGACACTGATGTAAGTTTGTGGATAAACCTTTGTGTTTGAATCTACATCCTTTGTGCCTGGGCTTTCATTTCAGAAAAATGTCCAGCAAGACAACAGTGAAGCTGGAACACAGCCCCAGGTACAAACTGATGCTCAACAAACCTCACAGTCTCCCCCTTCACCTGAACTTACCTCAGAAGAAAACAAAATCCCAGATGCTGACAAAGTGAGTGACTCTTCTAGTTCATTCCATTAGACAATTTTTTCCTTTTTTTATTCCTCTTCCCAAGGCAAATGAAAAAAAAGTTGACCAGCCTCCAGAAGCTAAAAAGCCCAAAATAAAGGTGGTGAATGTTGAGCTGCCTATTGAAGCCAACTTGGTCTGGCAGTTAGGGAAAGACCTTCTTAACATGTATATTGAGACAGAGGTAAGTACTTCAATTAAATATTTTTATTTTGAGACTGGAATTAACCTTTCCTGTTTCCTGACAGGGTAAGATGATAATGCAAGATAAATTGGAAAAAGAAAGGAATGATGCTAAAAATGCAGTTGAGGAATATGTGTATGAGTTCAGAGACAAGCTGTGTGGACCATATGAAAAATTTATATGTGAGCAGGTATGTCTTAGAGCTCTGTTTTTGTTCAGATAGTGCCACTAATATTGTCATATTTTGTGTTAAGGATCATCAAAATTTTTTGAGACTCCTCACAGAAACTGAAGACTGGCTGTATGAAGAAGGAGAGGACCAAGCTAAACAAGCATATGTTGACAAGTTGGAAGAATTAATGGTAGGTCGTTTTCTCCCCCAAAAGGTGGTACTGATAACTATTAATTTATTACATTTTATTTTAGAAAATTGGCACTCCAGTTAAAGTTCGGTTTCAGGAAGCTGAAGAACGGCCAAAAATGTTTGAAGAACTAGGACAGAGGCTGCAGCATTATGCCAAGATAGCAGCTGACTTCAGAAATAAGGTGAGTCAGTCTTTTTGTACATAGGGAGGAAGTTCTACAGAATGACCGTGTTATTTTTGTTCAGGATGAGAAATACAACCATATTGATGAGTCTGAAATGAAAAAAGTGGAGAAGTCTGTTAATGAAGTGATGGAATGGATGAATAATGTCATGAATGCTCAGGCTAAAAAGAGTCTTGATCAGGATCCAGTTGTACGTGCTCAGGAAATTAAAACAAAAATCAAGGTGAGTGTTACTGTCTCGTGTTTACTGCTGGGTTAATCTGATAACTAGTTTTTGTTTTCTTTAGGAATTGAACAACACATGTGAACCCGTTGTAACACAACCGAAACCAAAAATTGAATCACCCAAACTGGAAAGAACTCCAAATGGCCCAAATATTGATAAAAAGGAAGAAGATTTAGAAGACAAAAACAATTTTGGTGCTGAACCTCCACATCAGAATGGTGAATGTTACCCTAATGAGAAAAATTCTGTTAATATGGACTTGGACTAGATAACCTTAAATTGGCCTATTCCTTCAATTAATAAAATATTTTTGCCATAGTATGTGACTCTACATAACATACTGAAACTATTTATATTTTCTTTTTTAAGGATATTTAGAAATTTTGTGTATTATATGGAAAAAGAAAAAAAGCTTAAGTCTGTAGTCTTTATGATCCTAAAAGGGAAAATTGCCTTGGTAACTTTCAGATTCCTGTGGAATTGTGAATTCATACTAAGCTTTCTGTGCAGTCTCACCATTTGCATCACTGAGGATGAAACTGACTTTTGTCTTTTGGAGAAAAAAAACTGTACTGCTTGTTCAAGAGGGCTGTGATTAAAATCTTTAAGCATTTGTTCCTGCCAAGGTAGTTTTCTTGCATTTTGCTCTCCATTCAGCATGTGTGTGGGTGTGGATGTTTATAAACAAGACTAAGTCTGACTTCATAAGGGCTTTCTAAAACCATTTCTGTCCAAGAGAAAATGACTTTTTGCTTTGATATTAAAAATTCAATGAGTAAAACAAAAGCTAGTCAAATGTGTTAGCAGCATGCAGAACAAAAACTTTAAACTTTCTCTCTCACTATACAGTATATTGTCATGTGAAAGTGTGGAATGGAAGAAATGTCGATCCTGTTGTAACTGATTGTGAACACTTTTATGAGCTTTAAAATAAAGTTCATCTTATGGTGTCATTTCTAAACTGTTGATTTTGTCACTAATTTAAAAAATGAGATGAGGGAGAATATGAATTATTCTAGCAGAAATGAAGTTAGTGTCCAGTTTTTCTTTTTTACTGCTTATGTTCTCTCTTTTCTAAGTGAAAATGTTTTTCTCCTGACAGAAAAATAGCATATGTTTATTACATTAAAGCATTTTAAAAATACTATAAAGTGAATAAAACTTAAAATCTTGCCACCCAGAAGAAAACATTGTTAACACTTCGTTATACATCCTTGGAGCCTTTTACCCCTAATGATGGGGGTATATTTGTGTGAGTGTCTATGTTATAGTGCTGTAGGCTGTTTTTAAAAACTCTGTGCCAGGGAAATTAGTAAATACAGTCAAGTGTTGTAACTGCATAAATGTAGTGAGTTCATTATAAAGACGTACTTAAAAATACCAATCTTGCTATTGGTAGATTTAGGTGTTTCTCATTTTTGCTGTTCTAAATAATGCTGCAATGAATCTATCTGGTTGTTTTGTAAGCACAAAATTGAAGTAGTGTTGGAGGTAGGGGAGAAGACACATGCACTTAGGATAGGTGACAACCAGCTCCTCACTAGGGTGCAACAGTTTATTCTTTTTTTTTTTTTGGTAGAGCTGGGGTTTCGCTATGTTGCCCAAGTTCGTCTTGAACTCCTGGGCTCAAGCAATCTGTCTGCCTCAGCCTCCCAAAGTGCTGGGATTACATGGTGTGAGCCACCATGCCCAGCCATTTATGATCTTGATGAGGGCCAACTTTCCCTCTTCCACAAGGGATTAATCTTAGAACTATAGCCAATTTATTATAAGTACTATTTAGCTACTCTGTGCTCCACACATCACGGAGTAATATCTTCAAACTATGAGGTTTAGTAACACTTGACTGCTGAGGTTTATTTCCTCAGCTCTGATGCTTCCTGGGTGAAGATGTAAGTTATTAAATTAACTCAAATTTTAAAGCTAACACTTCATTCCATCTAGACCAGGTAGCTCGTCATTTGTACGTCTGATAGGTGCTTCAACATCTCAGAATTGGCTTATTTTTCATGCATTGCATATTGTACTCATTTGTAATATTGGAATGTAAAATGTTCTTACTAAGAATCTTTATGTCAGCTATTCAACATTTCCCTACTTTATAATTTCTAGCTGCTTTACCATTTAGCAACTTTAAATTTTTATGCAGTTAATATGTTTCTTTGGTTTTTATGTTTTCTGAATGTCTTTAATGCACATTAATGTATACTTAGTAGATACACATTTACACATTGAGAAGTGAAGATAGGTTTGTGTTCTGTGTACAATTAGGACATCCATTAAAAAAGATTTTTAAAAACTGTGAATGGGAAAACATGTTTTTCCTCCTGTCCTAAAATAGAACCTGATGACGGGAGGGAGCATCAGTCAGTCTGGCCTAAATCAGTGTACTGCGCTTTTGGATGCGGGCAAAAGTATTGTCATGTTGATTACTTTATAATAACGTATTAATATCATTGGCTCAAACAGTTGTGATATATACCTAGTAATCATCGAGGATCTCAAAGATATGCACCAGTTTGAATAAATGCTGTTTAAAGATTAAATTTTACAATTCATTTTAAATTGTCATTTTGTGACAATATTTCTAAACAACGTCCATTTTTAATAACAGTTGAATTTTGAGTCTACTTTGTCATGAATAT